TCTGCCAGCCATTTGACCCCACATGGAAGCGTAGACTTATAATGTCTCACAACCATGTCTCTTTTCTTCCTGTTTCTCATCTGTGACCATCATCCGGTGCTCCCAGTGTGAACCCAGAAAAGTCCAAATTCTCACACCAATACAAAGAGCAGAGCTGCTGCTTCTTGTTTCTCTAATGAGCTGCTTCCTTGTTCACATCTCAGTGCTGACACATCAAGGACCCCACCAGAAGAAAAGGGCTATTTAAAAGCAAACAGATCACCAAACAGCCAGACTCACTCTCATTAGAAAAAAGCTGTGCTTCGTTTGTTAAACAAAGATCAGTATCTTCATTCTGTATTCAGCAAGTTATGAATGTTTCACTTATTCAGAGCCTACAATGTTTCAGTCTCTCTGTCAGGCACATTTTCTCTTTTTTGTGTTACTTTATTGACTTTCACAACCAACTAATTCTTCTGTAACTAATTCTTTTTCATCTTCCAGCTTTATGGTTTAAAAAATGGTACAGGCTAAATAGTTTCAACAGTCCCATCTCGCAGGGCCTGGTCCTGGGCCGGGTTATACTTCCAGGGTTTTACTTGTGTAGATGTCTACACTGCACCCACAGCCACACAGTTTGGTGGTGCACAGGGACAGAAATAAACATGCATGGAAACCTCAGGGATTAGTACTTCAACTTCAACCCAGGCTGCACGGAGCATCAGGTACTTCGGAAGAGACAGAAATGAGATAGGTCCTAAGTTCTAAGACTGAGAACTGAGAGGCTCTCAGGGCAAGCAGCCTTCAAGTGAATGAGGTAGGTGATGGTAGGAGTCATCCTGGAACCCCGTTTCAAGTAGGCACTTTCCTACCTGGGAGTGGCTGCCTTGAGCCTGGGGAGAGAGGCAGGTGAGGAGCTGTCAGTCACCAACCATCACAAGACCCACGTGGGTGTCAGAAGGAAGGTCCTCTCATGCCCAGGCCCTGTCTCACAGCTGGGGCAGAGCCCAGGCCAGGATAAAAGGGCTCAGGGCCAGACCACCCCATCCACTCACCTCCTGAGGTGCTAAAGAACCCTGTGCTGCCTGTGACTCCGGTAAGAACAGAGCAGGGATGCTCAGAACAGAGTGGGTCTGACTTGTTATTTGACTCTCCCTCAGCTCCTGAACACCCACCACCGAGATGTCCTGCCAGCAGAGCCAGCAGCAGTGCCAGCCCCCTCCCAAGTGCACTCCCAAGTGCACTCCCAAGTGCCCCGCCCCTAAATGTCCCCCTAAGTGCCCTCCAGTCTCTTCCTGCTGCAGTGTCAGCTCCGGAGGCTGCTGTGGCTCCAGCTCTGGGGGCGGCTGTGGCTCCAACTCTGGGGGCTGCTGCAGCTCTGGGGGTGGTGGCTGCTGCCTGAGCCACCACAGGCGCCACAGGTCCCACCGTCGCAGACCCCAGAGCTCTGACTGCTGCAGCCAGCCCTCGGGGGGCTCCAGCTGCTGCGGTGGGGGCAGCAGCCAGCACTCTGGAGGCTGCTGCTGAAGTGGACCTTGACTTCCTCTTCCTTCTGATTCTGCCTGAATAGCTGAGAGGTTCCAGCAAAAGCTTGAAGTCTT